CCACCTGCCCCTTGTCTTTTCATTTTTGCGAGACTAAATACCCCCACTTCTGTTCTTCATACACCAGGGTTTCAAGACCCTTCATCATTCTGTTCCTGCTCCTCTAAATATAGTCCAGTCTGGATATTTTAGTTCTTACAGAGAGGGGCTGAATCCTCCAGGTGAGGTCTGCCAGCTAACAAGAGAGCTGTATTGTCTTCTCTATTCCAAATTTTATTTTATTAACGAAACCTACAATCATTTTCTTTTTTTACTTCATTCTGATAATACATTGTTGATTCATATTCAACTCTCTGTTGGTGGCCGGGCATCGTGACTCACGCTTGCAATCCCAGCACTTTGGGAGGCCGAGGCGGGTGGATCACCTGAGATCAGGAGTTTAAGACCAGGCTGGCCAACATGGTGAAACCCCATCTCTACTAAAAATATAAAAACTAGCCAGGCGTGGTGGCAGGCGCCTATAGTCCCAGCTACTCCGGAGACTGAGGCAGGAGAATCGCTCAAACCCGGGAGCTGGAGGTTGCAGTGAGCTGAGATGGTGCCATGGCACTCCAGTCTGGGTGACAGAGTGAGACTCCATCTCAAAAAAAGAAAAAAACAAAAAACAAAAAACAAACTTTCTATTGGCCAAACATATGTTGCATTTATACATAAACTCAATCAATATTGTACCTGATTCTGAACAATTAGGAAGAGTTGGTTATAAAGGAAGAAACAGGAGTATTGGGACAAAGCAATCTTTCAACTGGAGGCTTCAAAACAGCCAGAGAGAAAAAGCTGAAGGGTGTTGTTCTTACCTTCCCCTGTTGTTTTTAAGTTAAAAAAAGAAATTATGCATAATTCATAGCGTCACTGATGCCTCGAAAGGTGAGAGGCATATGTTTGTGTCCCTGTGGGGTTGTTTTCTTTTTTAAAAACCTGAAAATGAGGAAATGAATCTCGTAAGCTCTGAGTCGAGAAAATCTAACATCTCAGGTTCTTGGCAGGACATGTGATACCAATCAGGCCTCTTATAAGATATTGGCCCTGAGGGCCCTTTCTCTTTCCATCTCAGGAACTCAAACATGACCAGGAAGATCTTCACAAATACCAGGGAGCGGTGGAGGCAGCAGAATGTCAACAGCGCCTTTGCCAAGCTGAGGAAGCTCATCCCCACTCACCCTCCAGACAAAAAGCTGAGCAAAAATGAAACGCTTCGCCTGGCAATGAGGTATATCAACTTCTTGGTCAAGGTCTTGGGGGAGCAAAGCCTGCAACAAACGGGAGTGGCTGCTCAGGGGAACATTCTGGGGCTCTTCCCTCAAGGACCCCACCTGCCAGGCCTGGAGGACAGAACTCTGCTTGAGAACTACCAGGTTCCTTCACCTGGTCCAAGCCACCACATTCCTTAGTGTGGCTCTGGCTGTCATCTCCCAGGGCAGCACTTGCCCAGAAATCACTGCCTGTGGACAGACTTTTGCATGTTCCAGAGTTGACCTGATGATAACTCGTGAAGCATGAATTCTAGCTTCCTGGGAGGTGGCTCAGAGACAGCTGCAGGGAGCTGAAAGAAGCCATGAGGAATGTCACTTGTGGGCCGCCACCCCCCAGGGATGTCAGGTAGAGCGGCCTACCTCTGCCTATTTTAAATCCAGGTTCTGCATAAGACTTTTGGAGAAAAAATTCTAAATAAAAAAAAAAAAAGGCTGAAAATCACTGTTTATACTCAATGTCTTCAGTTATAA